TGAAAAGATGATTCAGAATAGTTATTCCAATTGAGATGTCCCATGATGAAATAGAATTTTATGATTGTTTTAAAGGGATCATCAGTGGCCTATAATTAATTAATGGAACACGTGTTCTGGGTGCCGGTAAAGTAATTCAGAAAAATAGGTTTCTTACTTGGGCAGCAGAGTCAAAGGAAGTAATGAGCAAAATATTTAGTAAATACGAGTAGAATCTGTGTTCTGAAAAAATCTAGAAAAAATTATTTTGAATCCGCTAAAAAGTCTGTCACAAATGGCTTTATGTAAAACAATGCTATGGATATTAATGCTTGTGACACATTTTTAAGACAAAAATGAGTATTACTTACTTTAATGTAGACAGAACTATGCTCATTATTCTCCACACAAAACCCCTGGCAATAATTTACCTAGCAGCACAGTAGTTCTTGTAGATCAAAGCTGCATTATTTAAGCATGTCCAGGGGGCAGGTTTTAGCTCTGTGCCTTTTACTTTAAGGAAAAAAAAATATTGGTTTGCTTCTTGAGAGAAAGCAATGTTTAGCTAACTAGGTGCTTCATGCAAGTCCTGCAATATTTAAACTCACATGAATTCCTCCTGTTATCTGGGAAGAACTCCCTTTCTGACCCAAATACTCTAAAATCTGAGGAAAGTACAGAACAACTGTGGGAAAGCCAGTCTCTTCAAATGAACAGCGATGTATTTTCGTTTAAATTAAACCCGAATGTTAACTAGATTCAGGAAAGGAAATGGCAGAGGAGAGTCTGTCGTTGATATAGAATACGCCTGCCTGCGTCGGCTCACAGACAAGTGATGAAGTCCAACTCTGAAATTTCAGGCAATTTGTATACCAAGCTCCTCCTTTTCTGCAGTCTTCTTTTCCATTGGTAAAATTCTTTTGCAGGGTCATGTAGGGATCCCACCCCTTCTCTGTGTTTTCACTCTGAAGCTCTACACAACTTTACACCTGAATGAACGCCAAACCTCTATGGATATATAAAGGGAAGCTTGAGGAGGAATTTCACAGTTACAGTGCAGAAGCAGAAGCAAAAGAATTAACCAGCTCTTCAGTCAAGCAAATCCTCTACTCACCATGCTTCCTCCTGCCATTCATTTCTATCTCCTTCCCCTTGCATGCATCCTAATGAAAAGCTGTTTGGCTTTTAAAAATGATGCCACAGAAATCCTTTATTCACATGTGGTTAAACCTGTTCCAGCACACCCCAGCAGCAACAGCACGTTGAATCAAGCCAGAAATGGAGGCAGGCATTTCAGTAACACTGGACTGGATCGGAACAGTAAGTGTGTTTTACTTGTACAGTTTTTTTTTCTCTGATGCACATTCTTTTTTGTTTCCTGCAGCTCGGGTTCAAGTGGGTTGCCGGGAACTGCGTTCCACCAAATACATCTCTGATGGCCAGTGCACCAGCATCAGCCCTCTGAAGGAGCTGGTGTGTGCTGGCGAGTGCTTGCCCCTGCCAGTGCTCCCTAACTGGATTGGAGGAGGCTATGGAACAAAGTACTGGAGCAGGAGGAGCTCCCAGGAGTGGCGGTGTGTCAATGACAAAACCCGTACCCAGAGAATCCAGCTGCAGTGCCAAGATGGCAGCACACGCACCTACAAAATCACAGTAGTCACTGCCTGCAAGTGCAAGAGGTACACCCGGCAGCACAACGAGTCCAGTCACAACTTTGAGAGCATGTCACCTGCCAAGCCAGTCCAGCATCACAGAGAGCGGAAAAGAGCCAGCAAATCCAGCAAGCACAGCATGAGTTAGAACTCAGACTCCCATAACTAGACTTACTAGTAACCATCTGCTTTACAGATTTGATTGCTTGGAAGACTCAAGCCTGCCACTGCTGTTTTCTCACTTGAAAGTATATGCTTTCTGCTTTGATCAAACCCAGCAAGCTGTCTTAAGTATCAGGACCTTCTTTGGGAATAGTTTTTCCTTTTCAAGTTTTTCAAGATGTAGGTATATCCATGAATGCAATTTGCATTTAAATTCCACGTATCCTGTAGTTTTAATTCCTCATTGTTCTTAAAAGACTGTTGATACTATAAACATCAGTGAATCATTATATTTTAAAACAGAAAAGGGCTTCTCAGATACCCTCCATCTACTGGCCCATCCCCTCTCCTAAACAAAACTCCTTCAAAACAGGTTAAAAAAAATATGTTGTCATGAATCTTCACAGTAACATTTCAGAAAGGTGCTTTTTTGGTACTCTTCATGGGAACAGTTTAGCAGCCATGAGTGATCTTCCTTTGAAAGAGAATGAAAGACCCTGTGACATTTCACTTCAAAAATAAGCCCTGTAGCTCTTTACGGTCGCATAGTATGAAATTATACCCTGCATGCTGACCCTCGCTTGGAATGGAATGCCAGAAATGCATGGCAGCAGCTAATAAGTAAAGCTGATTAACTATTTATTTGTCAATGTTATTATTTAATGAGCTTTCACATGTGATTTGTTTCAAAACTTTAATTTTTTAATGTTTTGAAACTTTTTCATGGACCTAAATATTTTCCTATATGATTTGTGGTTGATTAGAAATATGAAATACATGTTGTAGATATGTAAAATGAATATTTTAGTCTCCTTATTACATATATGTTCATGGTGAACTTTATCAATAGTATGGATCTTTTTAAATCAATAAGATGCTTTGTAAAGTTGAAATAAGTAATACTTTCTTGTTTAATCTGTGCAATCAGAAGGTGTCTTGACCTTCAATTCAATTGGTTTCTTTTAACAAAAATAAACACTGCTAAAAGTTATTGTTGTTGCCTCTAACATGTATAAAGGGTGCAAAAATTGTAGAATAAATGTATAAGGGTAATTGCTATTTTTTTTTCTAAGTCACATTCAAGC